ACAGCACGTAGGGCTCCATTGAACGGAGGTCAGAACAGGCTGGTCCGCGGAGCAGGGCGGGGGCTGCAGGGCCCTGGAGGGGCGCGGAGAGCGGCCGCCGACGGGCGGGCTCTGCTCGGGTAGAAGCTGTTCCGGAGCCCGAGAAGGTGCTGGTCCCGCAACACTGTTGGGGGGGCCCCGCTGAGCTGAGCCTTGCGACCCGGTTTATGTGACGTGAGTTCCACCTCAATCTAAGTGTGAGGAAGCGAACAGCGTTCTGAAACGCAGAAACGTGCCCATTCGAATTGTTAACGCGAGCGCAGAGCCCACTGACAAAGCAAAATAAGACAAACCGGGAGTCAGAAAACTCAGCGACCCACAGGATCCACCGTGATGTTTCCCACAAATGTTACCGCGAAAACAGTCGGACTTGAAAATAAACGCGACCTACCTGGTTCTCGGAAGGGGAGAAGGATCCGGGCGAAAGGCGTCAGTTCTCCCTCGCTCGCCCCGTAGACGCAGCGCAGGCCCCGAGCTCCCGAGCGGCGGTTTCAGAACCCGCGGGTCACCCGGGAGCTCCTCCCGCAGTACCAGCCGAAAGCTCCCAGCGCCGAGGAGGGCGGGCGGCTGCCCTCCCCGACCTCGCCCCGCCCGCGCGGACGCCCCCGGCCCCACGCGGGGACCACCCCGGGACGCCGGCCGGAGCCCGCGCGCCCCCGGGCAACCTGAGTGCACCTGCGCCGCGAGGGCACCTGAGCGCTCCCGGCCACGCCCCTGCCACGCCCCCGGCCCCCACGTGCCGCCCTCACGGGGCCCCGCCCCCTCGCGGTTCGGCCGCAAGCCCCGCCTCTCAACCTTCCCGCCCCTCAACCTCCCCGCCCTATGCCCCAGATCGGGCCCCGCCCCTTTACGCCTTAGGCCCCGCCCTCACACCGCCCGCCCCCACACCCCGCCTCCACTGGACTCAGGCTCCGCCCCTTAATGCCTCGCCCCAAAGCCCCGCCCCAGGAGCCCGCCCTGGTCCAGGCCCCGCCCCGTCCCGAGCGCAGCCTGCGACCGATGGAGCAGGAGGCGCGGGTGCTGAGAGCTGCGGGCGGCTTTGGCCGGGCCCGGCGCCTGCTGGCCTCCGCCTCGTGGGTACCCTGCATAGTGCTGGGGCTGGTGCTGAGCTCCGAGGAGCTGCTTACCGCGCAGCCCGCGCCCCACTGCCGACCGGACCCCACGCTGTTGCCCCCAGCGCTGCGCGCCCTGCGCGGACCCGCGCTGCTGGACGCCGCCATCCCGCGCCTGGGGCCCACGCGAGCCGCGAGCCCCTGCCTGCTCCTGCGCTACCCCGATCCCGCGCCCTGCACCCGCCCCGGGCCCGCGCCCCGCGCCCGCACGCAACGGCACCCGGCCCTGCACACGCGGCTGGCTCTACGCGCTGCCCGGCGCCGGCCTCCTGCAAAGCCCGGTCACCCAGGTGCGCCCCCGTCCCTGCTGCCCCGCAGCCCTGCTGGCCTCCACGTGGCTGCTGTTCCCCATAGTGGAACCTTGTGTGTGGAGACGGCTGGAAGGTCCCGCTGGAGCAGGTGAGCCACCTCCTGGGCTGGCTGCTGGGCTGTGTCATCCTGGGAGCAGGCTGTGACCGGTGAGGCCCCTTCCCTTTTCCTGCTGCCCAGCCCTGTCCAAGCATGTCCCCCGCTGCCCACCAGGTTTGGACGCCGGGCAGTTTTTGTGGCCTCCCTGGTGCTGACCACAGGCCTGGGGGCCAGTGAGGCCCTGGCTGCCAGCTTCCCTACCCTGCTGGTCCTGCGCCTACTCCACGGGGGCACATTGGCAGGGGCCCTCCTCGCCCTGTATCTGGCTCGTGAGTACCCTGGGGGCTGCTGTCACTGGGGGGCCTCCACTTCAACCTGTCTGTGTCTGCCCAGGCCTGGAGTTGTGTGACCCTCCCCACCGCCTGGCCTTCTCCATGGGGGCTGGCCTTTTCTCGGTGGTGGGCACCCTGCTGCTGCCCGGCCTGGCTGCGCTTGTGCAGGACTGGCGTCTTCTGCAGGGGCTGGGTGCCCTGATGAGTGGACTCTTGCTGCTCTTTTGGGGGTAAGTGTGGTGGGAGCTGGGCCAGCAGCCCTGGGAGCCGTGGGCATCCTCACCAACGCTGCAGGTTCCCGGCCCTGTTCCCCGAGTCTCCCTGCTGGCTGCTGGCCACAGGTCAGGTAGCTCGAGCCAGGAAGATCCTGTGGCGCTTTGCAGAAGCCAGTGGCGTGGGCCCCGGGGACAGTTCCTTGGAGGAGAACTCCCTGGCTACAGGTCAGGCGCCTACCAGGGAGGAGGGAGATTCAACCCCCCTCCCCTCACATCTCTGCGGCTACAGAGCTGACCATGCTGTCTGCACGGAGCCCCCAGCCCCGGTACCACTCCCCACTGGGGCTTCTGCGTACCCGAGTCACCTGGAGAAACGGGCTTATCTTGGGCTTCAGCTCGTGAGTCGAGGAAGGGCTGGGGTCCTGCACCAGGCTGGGCCCATAGATTTGCTCTCTCTCCCAGGCTGGTTGGTGGAGGCATCAGAGCTAGCTTCCGCCGCAGCCTGGCACCTCAGGTGCCGACCTTCTACCTGCCCTACTTCCTGGAGGCCGGCCTGGAGGCGGCAGCCTTGGTCTTCCTGCTCCTGACGGCAGATTGCTGTGGACGCCGCCCCGTGCTGCTGCTGGGCACCATGGTCACAGGCCTGGCATCCCTGCTGCTCCTCGCTGGGGCCCAGTGTGAGCTTGGGGCCCCGCAGGCCATACAGGAGCCATTGTGTTTGGGCCGACGGTCTGCCACACCAGGGGGCCATAGTGCCGACAGGGGAGCAGCCTGGGGTGGCAGCCCAAGGCCAGCTGCTGTTTGTTTTCCTCTGATCCTTGTGGAAGGCCCAAAAGGATCTTTTGTGACTGGCCTAAAGTAAGGAAACTGTCTGAGCCTAAAACACCTGCAGAGCCTGGGAACCCCTGTTCTTTGTCCCCAGATCTGCCAGGCTGGACTGTGCTGTTCCTCTCTGTCCTGGGGCTCCTGGCCTCCCGGGCTGTGTCCGCACTCAGCAGCCTCTTCGCGGCCGAGGTCTTCCCCACGGTGATCAGGTGAGCTTCAGGGTTGCCCGGCCACACAGCAGGCTGGCTGCCCCCAACACACTCTGTCCCACAGGGGGGCCGGGCTGGGCCTGGTGCTGGGGGCCGGGTTCCTGGGCCAGGCAGCCGGCCCCCTGGACACCCTGCACGGCCGGCAGGGCTTCTTCCTGCAACAAGTCGTCTTCGCCTCCCTTGCTGTCCTTGCCCTGCTGTGTGTCCTGCTGCTGCCTGAGAGCCGAAGCCGGGGGCTGCCCCAGTCACTGCAGGACGCCGACCGCCTGCGCCGCTCCCCACTCCTGCGGGGCCGCCCCCGCCAGGACCACCTGCCTCTGCTGCCGCCCTCCAACTCCTACTGGGCCGGCCACACCCCCGAGCAGCACTAGTCCTGCCTGGTGGCCCTGGGAGCCAGGATGGGACCAAAGTCAAGGCCTGGGGCATGGCTGAGTACCCCAGACGTCTGGTCCAGGGCAGACACATTCCTCTCAGAAGCCCGTGTCTCAGTGCAGGTGGAGCCGTGGGGACAGCGTGAAGGTGTCTCCAGCCAGGCCCCAGGCACTGGGAGGCCCTGGGTCTCCCCCCAGCCACACCCAGTAGGTGTGGAGGATAAAGGCTTCTGTGGAACTTGGCGTCCTCCCTGGTTCTTCCCTCAGGCC